GTCCCAGCTGGTCTGTGCTGTCACTGGCTGTGCCACCTGGGGCATGTCACGTACCCTTCCTAAGGAATCTTCCCAGTGGGGTTGGAGGAAGACCAGCCCGAGGCCTGTCACACGGCAGGTGCTTGGTTATTATGGGGTGCATGCTATTATTTTCCATCTACTTGTCCATCCCAGCCCCCATGCCTGAATCCTTTCCCTGCCCCTCCACTTCCCACCCCCCACTTCCCTTAGCCACCAAGCACTCATTGTCCTGTCCTTAGTCCAACGTGAGTGTCAAGACCTCCTGATCAAGCCTGTGGGCAGAAGTCAGAGGGAGAAGGGAAAACCCTGGTGGTCTCTCAGTTGGTGGTGGCTAGAGAGAAACTGGAGTGGGTGCCCCAAGGGGCTGAAGCCTGTGTGGCCATCGGGGTGGAATTTGGCAGGTGCCACTTTTAGAAAAGTCACACTGCCTATTTAAAGGAAGTGAGGGGTGTGTCCTGTCCCCAACCAGCAACTGCTGGATGCCTGCGGCCTGGAGCTGAGGAGCTGGTGGGCAGCGCTCCCGGGGTGAAGAATCCTAGCAGGTGGGTCTGGTATCTCTCCGGGAGGTTGCTGGCAGCTCCTTGGCCTCCTGCCACCTTCCAGCCTGACCCCTTGTGGACGGATGGAAGCCTCATGGCTGTTTTGCCCATCTGCTGGCTGGGATCAGGGACCTGGACCCCCACCAGCCCCCTTCCCTGGGAGTGATCACAGAGCCAAGAGACACTGTTGGCAGGATGATGAGCTCTGGGACTGGGGGTGCCTGGAGTTTGGCTGGGGCTGGGTGCCCAGTGGGCGGGCACAGGCCCCTTGACGTGGCTGTGGCCTAGCTGGCAGCCTCGTCCTTCCTCTCCGCTAGGCGGGCACTGGAGCTTTCTGTGCAGGGCTCCTAGGAGAAGGGGGGTAGAGGGCAGTCTGAAGAGAGGCGGGACGCGGGGTGATAACAGCTGGCTCTGGTGGGCGGGCGGGAGCTGGGGAGGAGGAGCAGGAGAGGCCCACAGGCTTCATTTGGAGTCAGGCCTGGCTGTTGCTCAGGTGACCAGCTTGTGTCTCTGGGAGGGCGCTGCTTTCCCCGGCCACCCGGCGCGATGATCCAGAATGTCGGAAATCACCTGCGACGGGTATGGAGGGTGGGCTGGGGCAGCGGGAGGGCTCTGTCCCCACCTGTCCCCACCTGTACCCCAGGGCTTGGCCTCTGTGTTCTCCAACCGCACATCCCGGAAGTCAGCCTTACGTGCGGGGAACGACAGTGCCATGGCAGACGGCGAGGGATACCGGAACCCCACGGAGGTGCAGATGAGCCAGCTGGTGCTGCCCTGCCACACCAACCAACGTGGTGAGCTGAGCGTCGGGCAGCTGCTCAAGTGGATTGACACCACGGCTTGCCTGTCCGGTAAGGCTGCGCTCCCCATGGTTCCCTACCTGGCTAATGTCTGGCTTTCTTCTGCTGACACCAGCGGAGAGGCACGCTGGCTGCCCCTGTGTCACAGCTTCCATGGATGACATCTATTTTGAGCACACCATTAGGTAAGTGGCCCCTCCTGCCTCAAGGTCCTCTGGGAAGGCTCACCTCCTACTTTCCTCTCCCCAGTGTTGGACAAGTGGTGAATATCAAGGCCAAGGTGAACCGGGCCTTCAACTCCAGCATGGAGGTGTGTGGGGTGGGCACTGCTTGGGAGTGGGTCTCATTCCTTCGCCCTTACTGTTCCTCTCCAGGTGGGCATCCAGGTGGCCTCGGAGGACCTGTGCTCTGAGAAGCAGTGGAATGTGTGCAAGGCCTTGGCCACCTTCGTGGCCCGCCGAGAGATCACCAAGGTAACTGGGTGCGCCTGGCTGCTGGAACGCTGGAGTGTCCCCCACCCTGTCCCCTGGCCGACAGGTGAAGCTGAAGCAGATCACGCCGCGGACAGAAGAGGAGAAGATGGAGCACAGTGTGGCGGCTGAGCGCCGGCGCATGCGCCTTGTCTATGCAGACACCATCAAGGACCTCCTGGCCAACTGCGCCATTCAGGGCGGTGAGCAGCTGCCAGCTGTGCATGGGGAGGGTCTGCTTCCCTCCCTTATCCCATCCCTGGTCAGATCTGGAGAGCAGAGACTGTAGCCGCATGGTGCCGGCTGAGAAGACCCGTGTGGAGAGTGTGGAGCTGGTCCTGCCTCCCCACGCCAATCACCAGGGCAACACCTTTGGGGGCCAGATCATGGCCTGGATGGAGAATGTGGCCACCATTGCAGCCAGGTGAGGGCAGGGTGTGCTGCCTCTGCCTCCCCTTCCTTCTGTCTCCCCACCCCTGCCTCCTCAGCCGGCTCTGCCGTGCCCACCCTACGCTGAAGGCCATTGAAATGTTCCACTTCCGAGGCCCGTCCCAGGTCGGCGACCGTCTGGTGCTCAAAGCCATCGTGAACAATGCCTTCAAACATAGGTGAGGGTCTGGGATGGGTGCGGCCACGTCCATCCAGGTTGGAAGCCACACTCCCTCCCCTCAGCATGGAGGTGGGCGTGTGCGTGGAGGCCTATCGCCAGGAGGCTGAGACCCACCGGCGCCACATCAACAGTGCCTTTATGACCTTTGTGGTCCTGGACGCAGATGACCAGCCCCAGTTGCTGCCCTGGATTCGGCCCCAGCCCGGCGTAAGTGGGACCAGCGCCCTGCCCCACCAGCATAGCTGGTTGCCTATCCCGACTTCCTCCCCAGGATGGTGAGCGGCGGTACCGAGAGGCCAGTGCCAGAAAGAAGATCCGCCTGGACAGGTGAGTAGGGGCTGAGTGGTGGGCAGAATGTGGGACCAAGGTTGTCATCTTCTCTCCTTCCCAGGAAGTACATCGTGTCCTGTAAGCAGACAGAGGTGCCCCTCTCCGTCCCCTGGGACCCTAGCAACCAGGTAAGGCTCTCTGCTCCGAGAGGACAGTCTTCGGGGTAGTGGTAGCACCTGTGTACTCTTTCAGGTGTACCTGAGCTACAATAACGTCTCCTCCTTGAAGATGCTTGTGGCCAAGGACAACTGGGTGCTGTCCTCGGAGATCAGTCAGGTAGCTGACCCCACCCACCCAATTTTCCTTTCCAGCAAATGAGGCTGCCCTCTATCCCATGCAGGTCCGCCTGTACACTCTGGAGGATGACAAGTTCCTCTCCTTCCACATGGAGATGGTGGTGCATGTGGATGCAGCCCAGGCCTTCCTGCTGCTCTCGGACCTGCGTCAGAGGCCAGAGTGGGACAAGCACTACCGGTGAGGGGCCAGGGTGAGGGCAGGGCAGTGTCCCTGGGGCACTGAGATCCCGGCCTCCCCACAGGAGCGTGGAGCTAGTGCAGCAGGTAGACGAGGACGACGCCATCTACCACGTCACCAGCCCTGCCCTCGGAGGTCACACAAAGCCCCAGGACTTCGTGATCCTGGCCTCGAGGCGGAAGCCTTGTGACAATGGGTGTGTGCCTATCTGCTGTGGGGTGGGGGACACCCTGTCCCCTTGCTACCCTTCCTTCACTCAGGGACCCCTATGTCATCGCGCTGAGGTCGGTCACGCTGCCCACACACCGAGAGACGCCAGAGTACAGACGCGGAGAGACCCTCTGCTCAGGCTTCTGCCTCTGGCGCGAGGGGGACCAGCTGACCAAGGTGAGGCCGGTCCCCCCAACCACGCCCCCAGCATATTTCTCTGTGTGTCTTTTAATTCCTCTAGTGCTGCTGGGTTAGGGTCTCCCTGACTGAGCTGGTCTCGGCAAGTGGCTTCTATTCCTGGGGGCTCGAATCCAGGTCAAAGGGTCGCAGGAGCGACGGTTGGAATGGAAAACTAGCTGGAGGACACCTGAGTACTCTTAAAGCAATCCCCGTGGTGAGTAAGAAGGGGAGTCCGGAAGCGTCAGGTTGGGGTAGAGGTTATGCTTGCGTTTCTCCAGGCCAAAATCAACAGCCGATTTGGATACCTTCAAGACACCTGAAACCTTATCATGAGCCAGATGCCAAGGAAGAGACTCTGGGAGGATCCAGAGGACCCCCTGGTTGCAGCCACGTAGAGACTGACGCTGAGGAGGACTCCAACTATCATGAGCAACACCCGTCGAACACAGCCACCCCGCTAAGAACAGATCAAGAAGCTGTCACAGATGGCGGAAGAAAACCTGAGGAAAGCGGGACAACCAGTCACAATGAATAATTTAATGGTAGCTATGATAGCAGTTATCACCACTGCCGTGAGTATTCCTTCAATAAGGGCTGGTAATAATGCCTGGATGCAATCATTCTATGACACAGTTACACATGCTTTCTGATCTCAGTATTTACCATAATAAATCGGCTCCTATAATTGAGGCATACCACCCTCAAAAACCTATTTGTAAACAGGATTGGACCCAGTTAGAAAAAATGAACGTACTTATTTAGGAAGATTGCTTTGCAGAATAGGCAGAGATGCTGCACAACGATTCCTATGGAATCATTACTAATTGGTCCCCCAAGGGGATGTTTAGCTTGAATTGCACCTCTCAGTCTGCATGCCACGGTCACACTATGTTCAGATGATCTGAACAAAACAGTCAGATGGTAGAAATGTTAAGTACGGCAAAAGTTCCTATTATCTGGAACCATGGCGGTATAGTGGCACCTCAACCTCAAATAATATGGCCCGCTCTAGGAGCTAAACATAAGGATTTGTAAAAACTATTAAATGCTCTTAATAAGATCAAAATTTGGGAAAGAATAAAAGAGTATCTAGAAGGACACTCTACAAACTTGTTTTTGGATATAGCAAAATTAAAAGAACAAATATGTAAAGCATCCCGGGCAACCTGACCTTAATGCCAGGAACCAGAGTGCTTAAAGGAGCTGCAGAAAAATTAGCAGCTAGTAACCCATTTAAATGGGTAAAAACACTTGGAAGCTCTGTGATTTCAATGATGACTATGCTTTTTAATCTGTTGTTTGCCTTTGTATAGTCTGCAGATGCGGATCCCGACTCCTGCGAGAGTCTCTTTGCAAATCGAAGAAGGGAGACATGTTGGGAGCAAGCCCCCCAGAGTCTGGCCATAAACTGGCCCCAAAACTGGCCATAAGCAAAACCTCTGCAGCACTAAAACATGTCCATAATGGCCCTAACGCCCAATCTGGAAGGTTGTGGGTTTATGGGAATGAGAGCAAGGAACACCTGGCCTGCCCAGGGCGGAAAACCGCTTAAAGGCATTCTTAAGCCACAAACAAAAGCATGAGCGATCTGTGTCTTACGGGTGTGTTCCTGCTGCAATTAATTCAGCCCATCCCTTTGTTTCCCATAAGGGATACTTTTAGTTAATTTAATATCTATAGAAACAATGCTAATGACTGGTTTGCTGTTAAATGAAGGGGTGGGTTGCCCCTCCACACCTGTGGGTGTTTCTCGTTAGGTGGAACGAGAGACTTGGAAAAGAGACACAGAGACAAAGTATAGAGAAAGAAAAGTGGGCCCAGGGGACCAGCATTCAGCATACAGAGGATCCACACTGGCACCGGCCTCTGAGTTCCCTTAGTATTTATTGATCATTATCGAGCATGGCAGGATAATAGGATAATAGTGGAGAGAAGGTCAGAAGGTAAACACATGAACAAAGGTCTCTGCATCATAAACAAGGTAAAGAATTAAGTGCTGTGCTTTAGATATGTATACACATAAACATCTCAATGCCTTAAAGAGCAGTATTGCTGCCCGCATGTCATACCTACAGCCCTAAGGCGGTTTTCCCCTATCTCAGTAGATGGAAGTATATTCCATGTAAAGTAAATCGGCTTTACACCCAGACATTCCATTGCCCAGAGACGAGCAGGAGACAGAAGCCTTCCTCTTATCTCAACTGCAAAGAGGTGTTCCTTCCTCTTTTACTAATCCTCCTCAGCACAGACCCTTTATGGGTGTCGGGCTGGGGGATGGTCAGGTCTTTCCCTTCCCACGAGGCCATATTTCAGACTATCACATGGGGAGAAACCTTGGACAATACCTGGCTTTCCTAGGCAGAGGTCCCTGCGGCCTTTGCAGTATTTTGCGTCTCTGGGTACTTGAGATTAGGGAGTGGTTTGAGATTAGGGAGTGGTGATGACTCTTAAGGAGCATGCTGCCTTCAAGCATTTGTTTAACAAAGCACATCTTGCACAGCCCTTAATCCATTTAACCCTGAGTTGACACAGCACATGTTTCAGGGAGCACAGGGTTGGGGGTAAGGTTACAGATTAACGGCATCTCAAGGCAGAAGAATTTTTCTTAATACAGAACAAAATGGAGTCTCCTATGTCTACTTCTTTCTACACAGACACAGTAACAATCTGATCTCTCTTTTCCCCACAGTTAATAAATATGTGGGTAAATCTCTGTTGGGGGCTCTCAGCTCTGAAGGCTGTGAGACCCCTGATTTTCTACTTCACACCTCTATATTTTTGTGTGTGTGTCTTTAATTCCTCTAGCGCTGCTGAGTTAGTGACCGAGCTGGTCTCGGCAGAGGTGGGCGGGTCTTTTGAGTTCAGGAGTTCAAGAGCAGCCTGGCCAACATGGTGAAACCCCTTCTCTACTAAAAATATGAAAATTATCCGGGCATGGTGGTGTGCCTCTGTACTTTCAGCTACTCAGGAAGCTGAGGCACAAGAATTGCTGGAACATGGGAGGTGGAGGCTGCAGTGAGCTGAGATCATGCCACTGCACTCCAGCCCAGGCAATAGAGTAAGACTCTGTCTCAAAACAAAAAGAGTTTTAGGCCAGGTGTGGTGGCTCACGCCTGTAATCCCAGCACTTTGGGAGGCTGAGGTGGGCAGATCACCTGAGGTCAGGAGTTCGAGACCAGTCTGGCCAACATGGCGAAACCCCATCTCTCTCTACTAAAAATACAAAATTTAGCCAGGTGTGGTGGTGGGTGCCTGTAATCACAGCTGCTTGGGAGGCTGAGGCAGGAGAATTGGTTGAACCCAGGAGGCAGAGGTTACAGTGAGCAGAGATCGTGCCACTGCATTCCAGCCGGGGTAAGAGAGCGAGACTCTGCCTCAAAAAAAGAAGGCTTAGTGTGCAACTCATCAGAGTTGCACAGGGCAGAGAAAGAATGGGAAAAAAACAATTTCTAGAAAACTTTTCGAATTTTCTGATCAACACCAAATATTCCAAATAGGAAAAATACAAAAAAATCCATACCTATATGTGGCATAATATGATTGTAGAGCACCAAAGTAAAAGATCTTATTTTTTATTAAAATTAAAAAAAAATTAAAATAGAGGGTCTCACTATGCTGCCCAGGCTGGTCTTGAACTCCTGGCTTCAAGCTATCCTCCCACCATGGCATCCTAAAGTGCTGGGATTGCAGGCATGAGCTGCTGCATCTGGCCCAAAGTAAAAGATCTTAGAAGCGGCCAGAAAAAATAGATTTGGGCTGGGCATGAATAGATTGATCACCAAAAAGGTGGCAGACTAACTTCTCGACAGAATCCACAGAAGCCAGAAGGCAGTGGAACATTAGCTTTGATGTACTAAAATAAAATACCACGCTAGGCTCCTACATACAGTGAAAATGTTTTGAGAATGAGAATTATAATTTTTTGGCAAACAAAACTAAAGGAGTTTACAACTAAGAAACTCTTTTGTGAGACAGCCTTGCTCTGTTGCCCAGGCTGGAGTGCAGTGACGAAATCTCAGCTCACTGCAACCTCGGCCTCCCGGGTTCAGGCAATTCTTGTGTCTCAGCCTTCCAAGTAGCTGGGATTACAGATGTGCGCCACCAGGCCCAGCTACTTTTTATATTTTTAGTGGAGATGGGGTTTCACTGTGTTGGCCAGGCTGGTCTCAAACTCCTGACTTCAAGTGATCTGCCCGCCTTGGCCTGCTAAAGTGCTGGGATTACAGGCATGAGCGACTGTGCCTCTCCAGTCCCTGTGTTTTTTTTTGTTTTTGGAGGTTTTATTTGTTTGTTTTTAGAGACACTTTCACTGTGTTGCCCAGGCCTGTCTGTTGGCCTCAAGTGATCCTCCTGCCTTGGATCTCCCAAAGTGCTGGGATTACAGGTGTGAACCACTGTGCTCAGCCCATTTTTTATTTGTTTCTTGAAGGAAGGTAGCAGTATTAATTAATTTTGGACTTTGCTCACTAAAGTTTGAATGTTAAGAATAGATGTATACAGTCTGGATGCAGTGGTGCATGCTTGTAATTTTAGCACTTTGGGAGGCTGAAGCGGGAGGATCGCTTGGGCTCAAGAGTTTGAGACCAGCCTGGGCAACATGGTGAAACCTTGTCTCTACAAAAAAATTTTAAAAAATTAGCCAGACATGATGGCATGCACCTATAATCCCAGCTACTTGGGAGGCTGAGGTGGGAGGATTGCTTGAGTCCAGGGAGGTCGAGGCTGCAGTGAGCCATGATCACACCACTGCACTCCAGCCTGGGTGACAGAGTGATACTGTCTCAAAAAAAAAAAAAAAAAAAAAAAGAAAGAAAA